AGGACTCACACAACCTCTCACACACCTTAGGACCCACACACAACCACTCACACACCTTAGGACCCACACACAACCTCTCACACACCTTAGGACCCACACACAACCACTCACACACCTTAGGACCCACACACAACCTCTCACACACCTCAGGGACCCACACACAACCACTCACACACCTCAGGACCCACACACACCTCATACACCTCAGGGACACACACAACCCCTCACATACCTCAGAAACCTATATAAACTCTCACACACTTCAGGACAAACATACAACCTCTCACGCACCTCAGGACACACACACACACACTCGCACACCTCAGGACACACACACACACTCTCACAGTTAGAATGACACATGGGGACAAAAGTGCCTTCTGTTTCCTCTTTGTAGTATTCTCTTCATTCATTCATGACGTCGGCATTTACTGCCTATTGCATGCGAATCGCTTGCAGAACTATCCAAGTGACACACGTCCCAAGCAGGCTCAGGTGAGCCCCAGGTGTATGTTGTCCACACGCAGCACCATGGATGAGAAGGACAGCCAGGGTTTAACAGGAATATCGACTCTTGCTTGCTCCTCATTCTCTTCTCTATCACAAAAATCACACGGACAATTCAGATGGAGATGCATTTAGTGAAATGATGAAACTTTGAATCCTGTCTCCTATTTAAACTCACATATATTATTTTCCCTTCATAAAAATGTTTTTTCTAGTAAATAATTTGATATCCGAAGAAAGTTTGTATTTCTCCAAGAATGTATGCTCAGAGAAATGAGCTCTTACTACACGTTGCGTATTGAAGACTGGATATAAAACACATGGTTTTTGTCAATTTGGAGGAGTAGTTTGACTCTCTCCAATGTCCTTTGTGGATGGATGGACTCCACTGACGATGAGCTTCTATATTAAGAATTGCAGGTTTGGGGATGTTTAATTATTATCTGAGCTGGTACAGTGGTGACGCTGAGTGAGACGTTCATGTCCCTTTAAGACAGAAAGTCCGTTGGAACTGTCCGCTGCTCTCTGGTCTCTGGATATGAGGCAGGAGGGCTTGGGGACAACTGTGGGGACATGGCCCAGATGATCTGATCCTGGCAGTAGTGACTGTTGGGGACCAGGTGAGGTGACGAGGTCTGGTGGTGGGGCTGAAAGTGTCCCCATAGCCCTTCCCTTCCCAACCAGGATGCTGGCAGGTCAACTCGAGGCCAGGGACCCCAAAGAGGGCACCCACCCAGAGGACCCGTGCCCAGGAGCTGGGGCTGTCATGGAGAAGACAGCTGTGGCAGCCGAGGTTCTCACGGAGGACTGCAACACTGGGGAGATGCCAGTGAGTTGAGCTCTGTGGGGACAGAGTTAGTCAGGTTTTTCTGGTGTTCTCTTCCCAATAACAGCCATTACAGCAGCAGATCATCAGACTCCACCAAGAGCTTGGGAGACAGAAGTCTCTGTGGGCTGATGTTCATGGAAAACTCCGGAGTCATATAGATGCTTTGAGGGAGCAGAACATGGAGCTCCGAGAAAAGCTGAGAGCTCTGCAGCTGCAGCGGTGGAAAGCCAGGAAGAAATCTGCAGCGTCCCCACACGCGGGGCAAGAATCGCACACTCTGGTACCAAAAGCGCATTTATGTTTTTGTACCGTTGTGAAGAATTTCCCTGCATTTTGTCTTTTAGGCATTGGAACCTGCTTTTGGAAAAATTTCACCTCTGTCAGCTGATGAAGAGACAATACCCAAATACGCTGGCCACAAGAATCAGAGTGCCACTCTCCTGGGACAAAGATCGTCATCTAACAATTCAGCTCCTCCAAAGGTGACCCTTTGTGCTTATCATCTGTAAAGAGATAATGCAAAAATATTCCCACATTTGTTTTCAGCCAATGAGTTTAAAGATAGAAAGAATTAGCTCGTGGAAAACACCACCACAGGAAAATAGAGATAAAAATCTTTCCAGGAGACGTCAAGACAGAAGAGCAACACCTACTGGAAGGCCAACTCCCTGTGCAGAGAGACGGGGGGGTGTCTGAAGATGGAAAGGTGGCCTCGGACACCTGTGTCACTCTACACTGGCCCCTTGGAAAATTCAGATTCAGATAAAGTTCCACTTAGGTCTAATAAAAGTACTCAATTTGTTATTCAAAATAGACCTAGTAATTTATTAAACTAATTATGTTTCTATAGATAAAAACTTGAAGTTCTTCAGACATGTCTCTAATGCTATAAAAGCAAACAACTTGGATTGGGTTTTATAAATCAGTTGCTTTCCTGAGCTCTGTAGTTGGTATATTTCTGCAGAGTCTTTAAAAAAATTAACCCACCTTGTAGTATGGAGTGTCGGGCTGTTGGGTGAGCCCTGGGGTCTTGCTGGAAATCGAGGATGGCTGAAGATGGCTTTGTGCTCCCAGCCTTTGGGCTCAAGGCATTGCCCGCTCCAGGGACCTTGTGACAAGGCGGGCCTGTGACTGTCATTGCCCCAGGCTATGCATCCATCTTCCCGAAGTCTGCAAAACTTGAGTGGCAGAAAATCACCAGTGCAGGCTTCCCAGGCCGCCATGCTGCAGGAGCAGATGGCAGCAGCCGGAGGAGCTGGTGAGCAGAGTTGGGGACTCCTGTTTCTATGCTCCCCGTGAAATGCGGGGCTTTCTCGTGGATACGCGTGAGCAGAACATCTTACTATGGCAAGGACATGTCCTTCCTGGAGCTGCCTAATTTGTGGCCACTTTTTGTCTGATTCCCTCGTTGGGTCCTCACCTGTGAGACTTGCCAACACCCCCAGCCCTCCACCCCACACACAGCCCACATGCCGGTCTCCAGGGGCCGTGACTGGAGATTCCGAATCCTAGCGGTCACTTCCCTCTGAGCACACTCCCAGCAGAAGGCGTGTGGCTGGGGCTAGATGCACTTGGGTGCTTTGTTCCCCTTTCTCCATTTGCCAGCCCATGGCATTGCTGCCACCCTGATGGAGCGCCCTCTCATCTGGCACCTTCCTGGCCTCTTTCCCAGGCCCCAGTTCTGTCCATGCAGCTGTGGGTGCTTCCTGCATTGCGGGTCTCACGGGGAGGAGACGAGAGTGCCCCTGGTTGAGTCAGGAAAGAATTCTATCTTCACGTCGCTGCCAGCAAATGACCACAGCAGCTTCACGACCTCTGCAGGAACCTATCTTGGTAAAGAAACGGGGCCTATGTGGTGGCCGAGCCTCAGGTGTGGCCGAGCTTCAGGTGTGGCCCTTATGCACAGCACAGCCCAAGCCTGTGGGCACCACTCGCCCTGGGCTGCCTGGCACCTGGACTCCTTCCCATCCTTGGCCGAGGTCTGCGTGGCCCTTCAGGGCCGAATCTGACACTGTCTTCCTCCTGAGTCTGCCCCCCGGGCTTCCTGCCCACCCCCAGGCTGTTTCATGGCCTCTGCAGGGAGCTTCGTAGAGGTGAGGCTGGTGCCATCTGTCTGCTTCAGACCACCTCAGGCTCTGCGTGCCCTCACAGTCCCCTCTGCACTTCTCTGTGGGGCAGGGAAGCCCTTCCCATCAGGTCTGCTCCAGCCTGGCTACCTTGTTCCTGCTGTCCCCTCCCCTTCAGGCCCCCGGACAAGACTTCAGTGTACTTGCTGGTGCCGGGCAGAATGGGGGACCTTGCCTCTCACACACACCTGCTAGTATCTCCGCAACCTCCAGGCATCATCTCAGCTGACAGTGACGCCATCCTGGGGAAGCTCCCCTGACTCCTGGCTCTCCTGGAAGCCTGTGGTGCTCCTTCACAATGGCCCGTGGCCCTTCATAGGTCCCGTAAGCCAGTGTCACAGGGATTCGGCTTTTCTCTTCTGTGTTTGCCTGCTGCGGGACTGTGAGCAGCTTCAGGGCCAAGACAGTGCCTTTCCATCCGTGAATCTCCTGATCCATCAGAATACTCGAAAGAGAAATACCGACTGAGTGTATTCATTAAAGAATTAATGTTCCTTACAGGATCATTTGTTGTTGAACTGACCTGACATGTGTATAGTAATCTCATGAACAAGAAAGAATGTGTTCACACGTTTGCTTAAATTGAATTTAGCAATCGCATTAGGATACTGATATTTCCACAATGTATATACACTATCCTTTTAAATTTAACTTATTTGCTTTTTAGACGGAAGCTCCTCAGTCTTAGAGAGTTCTGAAGGTGGATTTCTCAGCCACGTTCAACCTGATGAGTTCACTGCTTCTTCCCCAAACATTGCAGAGCTGCAGGTAGGTGGGCTGAGTGGCTTCTGCAAGGGTGGCCCGCCAGGTTCCCCTGAGGGAGACCTGAGAAGCTCACCTTTTCATCCTGGGGAAGTGAGATTCGGAGTGGGTGTCAAGAGATGGTTGCATCTTCTTGACAAGAACAGAAAATTAAGATGATTCCAAATGTCTCTTTATTTCCTGAGGTTCAGCCTTTCAAACAGAGACTTTCTTTTATAGATTTAAGTTGGTTGCATTTAGCACATAGTCAAACAGGATTAATATTTTTCATGGCTTAAGAGTTTCCCAAGTCAAAGTTTCATTTTTTATCATTTTGATTTACAGTTCTCAATTGACATTAATAGACTCGAAGGCACGAATAGCAAACATATTTCTAAGCCCTAGCTAGTGGTCCACTTGTAACATGCTATATTTTACAAAAAATGTCAATAAAATGAAATTATTTTCTCTACGGCAGGAAATTTGGGCTGTGAACTTACGTGTGATGTAAGTAGGCACCTGGCGGGGAAGTCTGGGAACACAGGTCCCGCTTGTTTTCTGTTCTCCCGAGAAAAACCCACATTCTGTTCTGCCCTTTTCAACATCTTCAGTGGGGGGACGAGTGGGAACATTTTTCTTGGGATTTTATTTTGTTTGGGGATCCAGCTAATGGGTTTGCCTGGAAGCCTCAGGGCTAATGATCTGCATTTAGAAACAGTGCCACAGTCATGGCAGGTGTTATTTGTATGTTATTTGTATGTCTCTGTGTGTTATTTGTATCAGGTGTTGAATGTGGCGGTTGTCACTGTGGCCACCCTGACCCCAGAGCAAACATATAAGTGGGAGATAACCACTTTAATAAAACACAAAACATGGTCCAAATTCCTGGTGCTGACTGTCCGGGGCTCAGCCGT